CGCGCCGTGACGCCTGGTGCGAGTCCCGATGGCGGCTCCCGTTCGCGCGTGTTGGTGCAGCCGCGGGAGGGAAGGGCATGGGGCGGCCCGGCGCCTCCTCCCCGGCCGCAGAGCCTGGGCGGGAGCCCAGATTCCGCCCGAATGTCTGTAGCTATCTGCGGGGAGGGTTGGGCGTGGTCCCCGTCCACGCTGCGGCGCGGGCCGAGCCCCGTTTACCCCAAAGGAGGAAGGTCTTTTCGGAGCGCGCGTGGAGGCGCCACGGCCCGAGTGTGGGGTTACGCCTGGGGCGGGGAAAACTCCGATTTGACTGGGCGGCAAACAGCCCCGGGGCCGCCGAGCCTGAAACACGTCACGCTTTCCTTCCTCCTGGGCTAGGAAGAGGGGGTGTCTCTTTTTTCGGGGCCCTCCCGGCTGCGCGTCCCCTCCCTTTGGGCGTCGCTCCCTCTGCAGTGCTCGGGCCGGGGGCGCCGCCACGTCAGGCGGTTGCCATGGCGGCCTGAGCTTCGGTTTCCCTGGAAACCGGCGGGGCTTCCGCGCGCCGGGCCGGAGGCTGTGGGGGATGGGCCGGCAGCCGCGGAGACGCGGAGCCGTAGGGGATGGAGGGACGTGGGGCTCCCAGCCCGCGTTGGGGGGGGGGTGGGCGGCGAGCCGGGACTCTCCCTGTCCATCCTCTGAGGAAGCTCCGGGGGCGGCGCGGCGTCACGGGCCCCGTGGGAGGGGTGGCGAGGAGGGTCCAGCGCGCGAGGAGCCAGCCGCTGGGCGCCGCCCCTCCCCCGGCCTCGACCGCGGGGTCACAGCCCTGAGGTAACCGGAGCCTGACTTGCTGAGGGAGGGGCTGAGGCGCTGCTTCGCGACTGCTCCAGGGGGGCAGCTCTCTCCCAGCCTCCCGCCAACGCGCCCTTCCGCCCGCCCTCCCGGCCAGGGGGCGGGGCTGGCGCGCCTCCAGGCCGCTTCCGGGCAGCCGGGAGGGGCGGGGCCGGGCTCGCGGATTGGCTGCAGCGGGCGGGGGCGGTGCTCTCGAGTCGCGGAGGGCGGTGCAGCCGGCGAGGGTGACGCAGGGAAGCCGCGGCCGCGTGGGTGCGCGCGTGCTTCGGGGTGGGGCCTCGGGGCGCCGAGCGGGAGAGGGCTCCGGAGGCCGCGGCAGGCCGGTGGCTTATTTCTGGAATCGTTTTGCAGAACCTGGGCTTGGTTGTAGTTTAGTCGCAGGGCTGGCTGAGGGTGTTCATGCAGACACTTCGCTGCACTCCCGACATTTGCTTAGCTATTATTTTTGAGAAATAGGAAGGACGGCATGGCGAGTTCCTCTTTGCAGATACTACTTGCAGAGGGCGCCTTGCGTAACGTGTGGGTTTGGAAATGAATCGGAAGAAGACTCAGCAGCAGCCGCAGAAGGAAGCTCTTGAGGAGCTGGGCCCGGTGAAGTAGGAGCCGGGGTAGGCCTCACTCAGGCTGTGCAGAAGGGACACCCATTCTGGTGCTGGTCACAGAAGCAGGAACCTCAAAGGCCTGTCTACAAACCATTTATTCATTTATTCATTGAGGTGCTTTTAGCGAAGTCTCTGCTTCTGGGCGAATGGTGGCGAGCAAGTAAAAAAGCCTGGGTCTTGTGGCAGATGACGAACAAGTCATTCTACAGAAGGCGGCCGTATGGGCATAATAGGGACCGGGCGGCGGGATCTGTTCTGGGGAGGGAGGATAGCTGTTCCTGAGGAAAGGACCTTTGAGCTGAGACCTGCAGGATAAGTCTGGGTGGCACGGAGCAAAGTGGAGGCCAAGAGCCCAGGGGCAGCCCAGTTTCTCCAGCAGGAGGGAACAGGATGCTTTTTGGAAATAAAAGTGAGGCACGGTGGCTTGCACCTGAGTCCCAGCTACGCTACTCGGGAGGCCAAGGCAGTAAGAGCGCTTGAGCCCAGGGAGTTCGAGGACAGCCTGGGCCACAGAGTGCGACCTCCGTCTCTAAGAACAAACACAAACATGGTCAGGAGGCTGTCACTCAGAGACAGGCAGAATCAAGAGCTGGTCCTGGAGAGACCAGTGGGGCTGTGTAGACTGGGAGCTTTGGTTGTTTGCTGAGAGCAGGAAGCTGCAGGAAGAAGGCAGTGGTCCCCAGCCAGAATACGGAGTGGCTTGGAGGTGGTCAAAGGTTTGAAGACAGCCACAGTAAAGTGGACAGAGACAAGAAAAATAGGTACCAAACCGTGCATCCAGGTAGTCACAGAAAGGAAATGGGTTTAGATTGAAGCAATGTGGGTTAAAGTTAGACCCTGGGGAAACCTTGCAGGGGTCTGTAGGCCTGTGAAGAACTGGACTAGGTGAGAAGAAGAAGCTTTTGACCCATGTCACTCCCTGGCCCAGAACTATATCCTACCCACAGGTGGGTTGAGTTCAGGACTGCTGCTTCCAGCCCCCAGCAGCAAGGTTCAAGTGAGAGCTGACTCACCTAGGGCCCCTTGTTAGAGCCTCAGAGCCAGGTGAAAAGCCACACACAGGCTGGGCGCGATGGCTCACGCCTGTAATCCCAGCACTTTGGGAGGCCGAGGCAGGTGGATCACCTGAGGTCAGGAGTTCAAGACCATCCTGGCCAACATGGCAAAATCCCGTCTCTACTAAAAATACAAAAATTAGTCCTGCCTGGTGGCACATGCCTGTAGTCCCAGCTACTCGGGAGGCTGAGGCAGGAGAATCGCTTGAACCCGGGAGGCGGAGGTTGCAGTGAGCCGAGATCATGCCACTGCACTCCAGCCTGGGTGACAGAGCGGGACTCTGTCTCCAAAAAAAGAAAAGCCACACAGGTGTGTGTGTAGGGGCAAGGGAGTTTCCTACTGTCTTCCTAGCAGAAAATGGGGAGAAACTGTTAAAGCCAGAATGAGGGAGGGCTGTGTGTGGCCTGGGACTGGCAACAGAAGTGTCAAGCTGCCAGGTTTCAGGCCAGTACAGAGCACGGTTCTACCTGGGTTATGTGTTGCCGGCACTAATGGTTAGAGACATCTGTCACTGGTGAGGGCAGAAATGTATGCAGGAGTGGGTGTGGGAAGCTGGCCTCACTGGTGGGTGGGGTTGGAGACTTTGCCAGGCCTGGTCAGGAAAAGCTGCTACAAAACAGCAAAACTGCTCCTAGTGCAGCGATCCCCAACCTTTTTGGCAACAGGGAGTATTTTCCTGGAAGACCATTTTTCCATGGAGAGGGAGGGCGGGGCTGGTTTCGGGATGGAAGTGTTCCATCTCCCATCATCAGGCATTAGTCAAACTCTCCTAAGGAGCACACAAAACCTACACTCCTGGTGTGCACAGTTCACAGGAGGGCTTCTGCTTCTGTGAGAACCAAATGTCCCACTGATGTGACAGGATCAGAGCGCCATCGCTGCTCACTTCCTGCATGCGGCCCTGTTCCTGACAGGCCACGGACCAGTACCTGGGGTTTGGGGTCCCCCGCCCTAGGGGATGAAAGAAGGGAAACCTGGGTCTAATGGGTTACTGTGATTCTCCCTGCGATGCAGGGAAGAGACAGGACAGAGGTGGGAAGGAACATGGTCACCAGGAGTCGGGACAGCACTCTTCCAGGTCCTTCCCCTGGGGCTGAGTAAGCACCCTGCGCGTAGCTCTTCCTGGCCGCCTGTGGGCTCTGGGATCTAAACGGACTATGCAGCCATTCTCACTTTCATTCACAGCTCGGACAGGGACAGTGTGTGTTGAGGCGGAAAGACAAAACATGTATGTGAGAGACTTTGTATGAGCCGGTTCCTGATGAAGTCCTATCTTTCAGCCTCGTATTTACTGCCCAGGCAGATGGGGCTCTTTTCTTCACCCTCCCGCTTTTTTTTTTTGAGACAGAAAACTTAATAGAAATTTTGTTTGCAGTTCTTACATTCTCAGTGTGAGCCAATCTGTGACCCACCGCCCCACCCAGAAGTGGCCCAGTCCTGGTGCAGGGTAGGAAGGGAAGGGTGGAGTGAGAAGAGCCCCATTTTTCCTCAGTGCCAGGGGGCTGGAGACACCACCCCCTTCTCCTGCCTCTGGGCTCCAGGAAGGAGTGCAGATGGACTCTCAGGCCTATGGTTCCTCCTCCACACCACTGTCCCCCAGGTTGGAGGGGAGTGAGAGATACAGGGAGAGAAGGGGACAGAGGCAAGAAAAGGTGTTGATCAAGAAAGGCAAGAACCAGGGGTGAGGGCTGACAGAGAATCAAAGATAAAACACTAGTAGGCCGGGCGCGGTGGCTCATGCCTGTAATCCCAGCACTTTCGGAAGCCAAGGCGGGCAGATCACCTGAGGTCGGGAATTCGAGACCAGCCTGACCAACATGGAGAAACCCTGTCTCTACTACAAATATAAAATTAGCCGGGTGTGGTGGCACATGCCTGTAATCCCAGCTGCTCAGGAGGCTGAGGCAGGAGAATCGCTTGAACCTGGGAGGCAGAGATTGCAGTGAGCCAAGATCATGCCACTGCACTCCAGCCTGGGCAACAAGAGCGAAACTCTGTTGGAAAAAAACAAACAGTAAAAAAAAAAAATTGAGGGAGAGTGGGGGAGGGGAATATAACCAAAACCCACCCCAAATCCAAACCAGCCTCGAAAAAAACGGTGCGGTGCCTGGAAGGGCTTGGAGGCAGGAGGATGTGGCAGACAGAAGGACAGTGGGGGAGGTAGGGGCTGAGATGTGGTCTTGGAGCACGGGCAGATAAGATCTAGGGGGTAAAGGGAGGAGGATCTGTGTGTGATGAGGGCAGACGGGGTTCAGAGAGGAAAACCAAGGCGGGCTGGTGAGTTGTGTGTGTGAAAAGCCTGCGGGCCCTGCACCTGGACATGACCAGTAAGCCTGGGAAGCTAGGAGCTCGAGAGCAGGCCAAGAAAGGGACTCGGGAGGCAGCAAGGACACGTGTCGGCGTTGCCTGGTGGACACATTGGTCATGACGTGCCTGGGCGAAAAGCTGCCAGCAGGGAGGTCTGTGAGACTTGAAAGGGTGGGATTGATGAGGTGTCCTGCTGTCCCTTACTCTGTGTGCCAGTCCCTGAAGAGGAAGGAGAAGGAATATGAGCATGAAATGGAGCGGCTGGCACGTGAGAAGATTGCCACGCAGCAGCGGCTGGCAGAGCTCAAGCACGAGCTGAGCCAGTGGATGGACGTACTGGAGATTGACCGCGTGCTGCGGCAGACGGGCCAGCCCGAGGATGACCAGGCCTCCACCTCCACCGCCTCTGGTGAGCCCCAGCCCCCACGCTGGCCCCCCAGCCTGACCTGCTCCCTGCCCCATGTTCCCCACAGAGGGTGAGGACAACATAGACGAGGATATGGAGGAGGACCGGGCGGGCCTGGGCCCACCTAAGCTGAGCCATCGTCCCCAGCCGGAGCTGCTGAAGTCCACCCTGCCACCCCCCAGCACCACCCCTGCGCCTCTGCCTCCACACCCACACCCTCACCCCCACTCCGTGGCCCTACCTCCTGCCCACCTCCCCGTGCAGCAGCAGCAGCCACAGCAGAAGACCCCTCTGCCAGCCCCTCCTCCCCCACCGGCTGCCCCTGCCCAGACACTGGTGCCAGCTCCAGCCCATCTGGTGGCGACGGCTGGGGGTGGCTCCACGGTCATCGCCCACACAGCCACCACTCACGCTTCAGTCATCCAGACTGTGAACCACGTTCTGCAGGGGCCAGGCGGCAAGCACATCGCCCACATCGCCCCCTCGGCCCCCAGCCCTGCGGTGCAACTGGCGCCTGCCACACCCCCCATTGGGCACATCACTGTGCACCCTGCCACCCTCAACCATGTGGCCCACCTGGGCTCCCAGCTGCCCTTGTACCCGCAGCCCGTGGCAGTGAGCCACATCGCCCACACCCTCTCGCACCAGCAAGTCAACGGCACGGCCGGCCTGGGGCCCCCGGCTACTGTCATGGCAAAGCCGGCCGTGGGGGCTCAGGTGGTGCACCACCCCCAGCTGGTGGGCCAGACCGTGCTCAACCCTGTGACCATGGTCACCATGCCCTCCTTCCCAGTCAGCACACTCAAGCTGGCTTGAGGACGAGGCCACTCAGAGGCCCCCAGTGGGGACAGGGAGGGGGACCTGTCCCCCACTCTCTCACCCACCAGCTCCACACATTCCAGCCAGGCCCAGGCCAGCCCCCCCACCCACCCCCAGGCCTCCTAGGGGAAGGGGGTGCAAAGACTCTGAGCCAAGGGAGGGAAGGGCCACCCTGCTGCACTAGGACTTGGTAAGATGACTCTGAGAAAATGCGAGACTCTGATGGAATGTGCCACCTGTCCGGCCCAGTGCCAGCTCCAGTGCCGCTCCTGCTTCCCCTCCCTACCCTCGGAAATCAGTGCGATGTGGACGTCACGCTCCCTGACTTCTCCCCCGCCCTGCCCCGCCTTCGTGTGCTGCTGCTGCTATTGCTGTCTGGTGAGGTGGCCCAGGCCCCCGGCTTTCCTCCGGAGCCTCATGTTCTCTTCCCAGGCCTTTGGAGGGGAAATGGGGAAAGCAGAACTGAAGCCACTTGGCCCAGAAAGCTGCGGATTGGGGTGATAAGGGGCCTTGCTCTGAGCACAGGTGACAGATCATAGGAAGTGGCTGGTCTGGAGTCCCACCCGGACAGGTGGGGCCTCAGCCTGGGGCTCTCTGACCCGGTTGCAGTCACTGTGATTCGTTACCGTAGATACTACTTAAAATGATTCTCTACCAACAATAAACCAAACCCAGCCACTGCCAAGCTTCCTGTGCCCTCACCCCAATCCCTGCCACTGGGCTCTGGACCTCAGGAGGGCAGGCTGAGGTGGGGAAGGAGGGACTTGGCTGTCCTTCCCCTTCCCCGTCCCCTGCAGCCTGGGTCTGGATGGGAGGAGAGCCACTGGGCCCCTGTCCCCAGTCCCCAGTCCCCAGCCCTGGGCTTGGCTCTTGGCTTCCAGAAGGCAGCAAAGAGGGGCGCTGTCCTGCGTTCAGCCCCTGATCTCTGACCTCTGCTGAGTGCTGGGCACTGCTCCAAGGGACAGGTGGGCCTGGCGGCCTGTGGGTTTGGGTGCCTCCTGCAGTTTGGGAGACATGGACCAGCATCTGGTCTTGTTTCCAGGAGCATAGAAGCCACATCGTTGAGACATCAGGAAGGTAAAAACCCAGCGGCTTAGCCAAGCCCTAAGCCTGTCCCCAGACCAACCCTGGGACCTATACAGAACAGAGGGCCAGAGCTAGGGCTGCTGCTTCTGCTCCAGCCCCTTTGCCTCTGTCCTCCCATCCCCTCAACACCCTGCTTCTCCCGGGGACGCTTTTGAGTGGGCCCTGCCCGGGGAGCTGCAGAGCAGCAGCACCTTTCTCTGAGAAGAGGTCCTTGGTTGGGTCAAGGACAGGGCTGAGCGTGGAAGGGGGAGGAGTCAGGGGCTCTGTGTTAGGATGCGGCTTTCTCTGCCTCTGGGCAGCCTGCTTTGGCCTTTCCTTGTATGTGGGTGTTTATTACAAGTGGCTTTGTGTCAGACACGCTCGGCTCCCCACCTGGACACACACTCACCAGTGGCCTTTCAGTGTAGCGGGAGGAAGCCGGTGTCCCTGGATGTGAAGCTCACACTGATGGGCTGGGGCAGGGGCCTGGGCCGGCGAGGGGGCCGGGGGGAGGGGACAGAGCTGAGGATTTCCTGGAGTGCCCTGCAGGCACAGAGGAGGTCAGCAAAGGTCTTGAATAGATTTTCTCTGGAAATAAAGAATCCTTAGATGCCTAAAAATTCCCTTCCTGTTCCCTCCTGGTCCTGGACACCTCCCAGGGGACTGTTCCTTATTTCTCTCTCCTGGTGTGGGTAAAGGGACAGTTACAAACCAGGTCACCATCCTCAGAGGCTGAGCCCTGTACCCACCCCAGCACAGCCACCTCCGCCAGACCCCGTGGCTCTGGGAGAGCCAGCTTTGCTATTCCCATTGTGACAGCGATGGCAGGCCTGACCCACGGGGCAGTTAGAGCAGCCTCGTGGAGCTCGCCCCTCCCCTCAGCCTGCCCACCTCTCCCTGCATCCTGAGGCCAGTGGCCCCCGGGCCTGCACAGATACCTCATCATCCACCCGCTGCCCCTCCCCGTCCCTGTCCCCCAGCATCGGGGGCCTGCAAATCTAGTGCCGAATGACTATGTCCAGATTGGTGACGATGGGTGTTGCTGTTTTTCTTGTCGTTTGTGAACGCTGTGATGCTGTGTGCCCAAGTGGGCAGTCACCACCCAGCCCTTCCTTGGGCGTCTCCCCCAGAGTGCTGTCGGGACCACATCTGTCCTCACCCTGTGGGACCGCCTGGCCCTCCCTCCCTAGCCCTTCCAGCCTGGGACACACACACACACACACACACACACACACGCACGCACACGCACACATCTTACCTCTCATGCGTGTTTTACCTTTTGATGTTCAGAGTGGCTCACTGGCTGGGAGTCCTTACCTCGGGGAGAGGGGGAGGTTGGTTCCTTGGGGGGCCAAAGAAGGCAGGGAATGCCTGGAGGGTAACTGGGGGGCCACCATGACCCCTTCTCTCTCCAGAAACAGCTGCTTCTCCCCCCATCCCAGGGTCCCACCCCCAACCCCCAGAGGTGGCCCTTGTTTACAGTGAGGACTCGGCCACTGTGTCTCTGTTTCCTGAAATATAAACTGTAGCGACCCCAGACTGTAGAGATTTTTATGTGTTTGGATACATCTGCTGTGTGGAAAAAAAAAAAAACTACAAAAACCCTAATTTTGTACATACTGTATTTTTACTATTGAACTGTATTCTAGTGGCTGTTCATGCTCCAAGACTTTAGTTACCGAGACATGAATACTATCCATGTAATAAGCACTTGCCTGGAATAAAATATAAAACTGAAATAAACCTGCACTGAAACCTGAGATGGAGCTGCCAGCCTGCAGCATCTGGGTCA